CCTTAGATGATCTGCCCACCTCAGCCTCCCAAAGTGCTGGGATTACAGGAGTGAGCCACCGCGCCCGGCCCTATACTCATTTTTTATAAAACTGGCCTCATATTATTCCATTGTATAGTGGATACACTCTAATTTCTTTATAAATTATTTAAACTATTTTTTGATGTTTTGTTGAAAAAAAACTTGAGCAGGGAACTGATATTATGAAGGTGGATTGAGGGATGAATGTGGCAATAGAGCATAAAATGAATTAAAGAGGAGAGAATGGAAAAGGAAATGGTTGATGAGAGACCCTTGAAATAATCCAGCTGAGATTAGGCCAGTTAGTGGCCATGGGTTTCCCCCTCACTCTTATGCATCCAACATATGCTTTCGTCCGTCTTGAAGTCCCGACATTTCTAGAAAACACAGTTGTCTTTCTCCTCTCTACCTTAGCTCATCTCAGTCCTTCTGAATTTCATCTTTGCTTGTTGAAATCCTACCTCTCCTTCAATATCCAGAACAAACCCCACACCCTGCCATGATTGGTCCTGGCTGGAAACCGTCCCTCCTTCTTTCTTCCTTCCTCTGTGCATGTTTCTTGCAAAGGCAGTACAGGGCAGTGGTGAAGAGCAACGACTTTGGAACCACCAATTTGCTATCTCTGTGACCTTGGGCACCTTACTCAGTGCCAATTCGCAGTGCCTCAGTGTCCTCACCTGTCAGGGGGAGAAGTGCATACAGCATTGTTATGAAGAGTGAATTAGTTAAAGGTTGTAAGAATAGTGCCTGATAGCATCTGATCAGCACTGAATATATGTTAGCAATTATTTTGATTCACCGCAGAGGGCGGTCTACGAGAGCGCAGAGCCCCACTCGGCCAGCGGGGTCTGGCGGGGGACCTGTCGCGCTGAAAGCTCCAGGGTAGGGCCGACGCCCATCAGGCTGGGCATCCGTTCGGGATGCGCAGGTTGCGATCTGCAACCGGCGGCGCCACGCCCAGGCGGGCGGAGCGCGGTTCCCGGAGTCTCGCGCCCGCGGTCATGTGACACAGCGAAGATGGCGTCGCCCGGCTGCCTGTGGCTCTTGGCTGTGGCTCTCCTGCCATGGACCTGCGCTTCTCGGGCGCTGCAGCATCTGGACCCGCCGGCGCCGCTGCCGTTGGTGATCTGGCATGGGATGGGTGAGTGAGTGAGAAATTTAAAAGGGTTTGGCATGAGTTTCCATCATTGTGTTTTGTTGGCTAGGAGACAGCTGTTGCAATCCCTTAAGCATGGGTGCTATTAAAAAAATGGTGGAGAAGAAAATACCTGGAATTTACGTCTTATCTTTAGAGATTGGGAAGACCCTGATGGAGGTAAGGCGCTTCACAGCTGTTCCTTTGAAGGGATCCTCTCACTTCTCTCTGGCTTCTTTTTTAGGACGTGGAGAACAGCTTCTTCTTGAATGTCAATTCCCAAGTAACAACAGTGTGTCAGGCACTTGCTAAGGATCCTAAATTGCAGCAAGGCTACAATGCTATGGGATTCTCCCAGGGAGGCCAATTTCTGTACGTTCCTTTTTGTTATATTGTACCACTTAAGTCGGAGCTAAAACTCCCTTTTATTCCGTAGGAGGGCAGTGGCTCAGAGATGCCCTTCACCTCCCATGATCAATCTGATCTCGGTTGGGGGACAACATCAAGGTAACTTTGCCTCTTTGCTTTCTTTTTTCTGTAAGGAGTGGATATTTGTCATCTACCACTGTAGGTGTTTTTGGACTCCCTCGATGCCCAGGAGAGAGCTCTCACATCTGTGACTTCATCCGAAAAACACTGAATGCTGGGGCGTACTCCAAAGTTGTTCAGGAACGGTATGTATGGTTAGCTGAAAAGATTACAGACCCTTGATCACCTCATTCTTTTTTTTTCCTACAGCCTCGTGCAAGCCGAATACTGGCATGACCCCATAAAGGAGGATGTGTATCGCAACCACAGCATCTTCTTGGCAGATATAAATCAGGAGCGGGTAAGCACCCAAACCGGGCTCCCATAGATGTGATGACCTTAGGTGTTGCTGGCCTTTCTTTCAGGGTATCAATGAGTCCTACAAGAAAAACCTGATGGCCCTGAAGAAGTTTGTGATGGTGAAATTCCTCAATGATTCCATTGTGGACCCTGTAGATTCGGAGGTGAGACACTACTTAGGCCACATGCCAGGAGATTTTTAATTAATTATGGCCTTTCCTTCTGCAGGACCGCCTGGGGCTAAAGGAAATGGACAATGCAGGACAGCTAGTGTTTCTGGCTACAGAAGGGGACCATCTTCAGTTGTCTGAAGAATGGTTTTATGCCCACATCATACCATTCCTTGGATGAAACCCGTATAGTTCACAATAGAGCTCAGGGAGCCCCTAACTCTTCCAAACCACATGGGAGACAGTTTCCTTCATGCCCAAGCCTGAGCTCAGATCCAGCTTGCAACTAATCCTTCTATCATCTAACATGCCCTACTTGGAAAGATCTAAGATCTGAATCTTATCCTTTGCCATCTTCTGTTACCATATGGTGTTGAATGCAAGTTTAATTACCATGGAGATTGTTTTACAAACTTTTGATGTGGTCAAGTTCAGTTTTAGAAAAGGGAGTCTGTTCCAGATCAGTGCCAGAACTGTGCCCAGGCCCAAAGGAGACAACTAACTAAAGTAGTGAGATAGATTCTAAGGGCAAACATTTTTCCAAGTCTTGCCATATTTCAAGCAAAGAGGTGCCCAGGCCTGAGGTACTCACATAAATGCTTTGTTTTGCTGGTGATTTAACCAGTGCTTGGAAAAATCTTGCTTGGCTATTTCTGCATCATTTCTTAAGGCTGCCTTCCTCTCTCAGTACGTTGCCCTCTGTGCTATCATCTTATCATCAATTATTAGACAAATCCCACTGGCCTACAGTCTTGCTTCTGCAGCACCCACTTTGTCTCCTCAGGTAGTGATGAATTAGTTGCTGTCACAAAAGGAGGGAAGTAGCACCCAAATTAAGTTGCTTAAGAGAGGAAATGTACATCTTGTATAACTTAGGGAGCGAAGAAAATGTAGGCGCGAAAGTGAAAAGTGAGGCAGCTAGTTCTTCCTATTCCATTCTCGACCAACCTGCCCTTTCTTAATATGACTAGTGGTCTTGATGCTAGAGTCAACTTACTCTGTTGCTGGCTTTAGCAGAGAATAGGAGGAACCATATGAAAAAGATCAGGCTTTCTGACTTCCATCCCCAAAACACATTTACCAGCATACTCCAAACTGTTTCTGATGTGTTCCATGAGAAAAGGATTGTTTGCTCAAAAAGCTTGGAAAATACTACACACTCCCTTTCTCCTTCTGGAGATCAACCCACATTAGAGTGTCTAAGGACTCCTGAGAATTCCTGTTACAGTAAACAAAACTAACGTAATCTACCATTTCCTACACTATTTGAGCATGGAAATCATAGTCCCCACTCTGTGAAAACTTAACGCTTTTTGGAAGACATTTCTGTAGCATGTCAGTTTGGAGAAATGATGAGCTACGCCTTGATGAAAGAACCGTGTTGGTGCTGCTAAGTTTAGCCATTATGGTTTTTCCTTTCTCTCTCTTAAGCCTTATTCTTCAACTAAAAGATGAGGATTAAGAGCAAGAAGTTGGGGGGGATGTGAAAATAATTTTATGAGGTTGTCTAAAATAAAGAGTAGTTTCTTATCCTTGGTGTTTTCAGTATTTTTTGCATTTCTGTACAGCCAATATCACAGGTAAACAACTAAGCAAGTTTGGTATTAACTTTATTCTATTTTCTGTATAACTTTAAGTACATAAAGGTTTATTTCCACAGGCCTCAGGAAATGGGTAGAAATCACAGGACAATCTCTCTTCCCACCAAAAAAAAGTTGCATATTTTGGTAAGTGTTTGTCCTAGAGGGAAAAACAACTGAAATTTACATTAGCAGTGCTGTGCAAGATTCTTACATAATTCAAGACCTAAAACCAGCCTGCAGTGGAGGTTTCAGTCCTCTGTTCAGGTGCTTAGACAGAAGCCATAAGCTGATGAGCATGACAGGGAAAAGGAGGCAGTGAAGACAGGTGACAGGCACCTGGCAGGGAAGAAGGATTCAGGAATGCCAGACTCCTTGAAATCATGTGGGTTTTTTTTTTTTTTTTTTTCCTTTTAAAGTCATCTCTATAGGAAGGTGCTGGGCAGGGATCCCAGAGAAAGAAAGGGTCCAAGACTCCATTAACTGCCCTGGATGAAGGGCACTGCTACAGCAGCTAGTACCAGAGACTCTCCTATCTCACGGTTGAGGCAGACCCAGGATAGAATAGAGAATAAAAGGAATGCTTATAGGAAACAATTTTGTATGGAATGCTAGATGGCCAAGCCTCAGCCTTTGGTCCAGTGCAACCCTTGCCTCGCTTGTCAACAGTGAAAAATTAGTTTGGTTAGAAGAACCATCTGGAAACACACCAGCTTCTGCTACCTTCATGCTCATTGTTAAAAAAAGATTAACCAGTGTGAACATTCTGATCTGTTAATTCCAGGGACTGTTTTCTTTCCAATGGACTGTTTGTTGGTAGAATAACCCCCAAAAGCTCAAAGCTAAAATGCATCATCAGTCCTAGTCGGCAGTTCCTTAAGAATGGACTGGCGGCGTGGTTGAGCTGATATGGAAAAGCTGCACCTTCCTGCAGAAGATCAACTGACCTGCTATCCCACCCCAAATTTCAGCCTGAGGTATATTTCAGTGAAGGCAGGTAGCTGTGCTTCTCAGAGCAGAGAAGCAGTTTTAAGAGCAAAAAGGTAGAGGAAATCTAGAAAAGAACCGTCTTGATACAGATTTATCCCATGGTGTGAAGGGAGGGCAAAGAACCCAGTGGCACTTCGCTTATCCAGCAATTTCTGTCACTGTGGTGACCAACTTCTGCCCGTTCCATAGGGTCTTGAACTGCTCAGGAACTGGGAATTCATTCTGCAAATAAAGAAGAGACAG